ATTGAATATTATGACAATTTGGGCTATGGGAGGAAAGATTGGGTAGAAAAACAGCCCATAAGAATGCTCAAAACCCTTGCAAGGTTGAAGTATTTACTTTTTCTTTTTTGAGACAGGGTCTTGCTGCAGACCAGGTTGGAGTGCAGTGGTGTGATCAGAGATCACTGCAGCCTGCACCTCCTGGGCTCAAGCACTCCTCCGCCTCAGCTTCCTGAGTAGCTGGAACTGCAGGTGCGCGCCACCACGCCCGGCTACTTTTTTAATTTTTATTTTTGTAGAGACGGGGATCTCACTTTGTTGCCCAGGCTGGTCTCGAACTCCTGGGCTTAATCGCTCTTCCGGTCTCTGTCCCCCAAAGTGCTGGGATTAGAGGGGTGAGCCACCGCACCGGCCTTGAGTCCCTATTTTCCTGGAATGAACATTGCATTTCATCTGACAAAAGGACGGTTTCAGTTTCCTCCTCTGCAAAATGGGGTGGGGGTGGAATTCCCATCTTGCAGCCGAGAATTCCCTGATAATAAACGTCGAGTACCGAGCGCGGTTGAGGCGCAGGAGCCTACCCAACGGGAGCAGCTCACTAGGACATTCAGAGCAATCTGGAAAAGTGGGCACGGGCAGCCCCAGACGTCATCCCCGGACCCCGCTGCCCAGCAGCGCCCGGACGCCAGCGTTGTCCGTGTCCCAACACCGAAGCCCGCGTTTGGCCGCAACCCCTCCAGGCCCTGCTCCTCCCACGCCGCCGCGGAGCGGATCTTCCACAGAAACCACACACAAACGTCCGTTCCGAGAGCGACCTGCTTTCTCGGAAGGCGTCGCGGCCACAGCTCGCCTTCCTGTCGCTCCCAGGCCGGGCGCCAGGTCTCCCATAGCAACCGCGGCCTCCAGCGATGGCCGCCAGGGCACCACCGGAACCCTCTTCGCAGGCACAGAGAGGCGCGGGTACGTAACTTCCGCTCGCGCCCGGCGGAAGCCAGGGGGCGGGGCTTGCGTGGCGGCGTCAAGGGGCGGTGCCTCGGGTGGCGGGAAGAGGAGGCGCGAGAATGGAGGTGGAGGCCGTCTGTGGTGGCGCGGGCGAGGTGGAGGCCCAGGACTCTGACCCTGCCCCTGCCTTCAGCAAGGCCCCCGGCAGCGCCGGCCACTACGAACTGCCGTGGTGAGGTCCCAGGCCGTAAAGAATGGGCGCGTCATGTCAGCATTTTTATGCATTTTCTTAACAGGGTTGAAAAATATAGGCCAGTAAAGCTGAATGAAATTGTCGGGAATGAAGACACCGTGAGCAGGCTAGAGGTGAGTGGCTTTTTTTTTTTTTGAGACAGAGTTTAACCGGTTTTAATGATCATTTTCGCCGTAGGTCTTTGCAAGGGAAGGAAATGTGCCCAACATCATCATTGCGGTGAGTACCCAGCCCTGGGCCTGTTGAGTGTCATTGATCTGTGTGTGCTGTGGGTGGAATGCAGGGGTCAGAGGTGACGGAGATGCAAACAGCAGTGAACATAACTCAAGAGCTACCTGAGGTCCTTCTGGTGGTTTGAAGTCTTTACTGGAGATCTCATTCCCAGGGCCCTCCAGGAACCGGCAAGACCACAAGCATTCTGTGCTTGGCCCGGGCCCTGCTGGGCCCAGCACTCAAAGATGCCATGTTGGAACTCAATGCTTCAAATGACAGGTAGGTCTTAGAGTCAGACCTGTAGGGGGGCGAAGGTGCCAGTAAAAACCTGTCATTCTTTCAGGGGCATTGACGTTGTGAGGAATAAAATTAAAATGTTTGCTCAACAAAAAGTCACTCTTCCCAAAGGCCGACATAAGATCATCATTCTGGATGAAGCAGACAGGTAGAGTGCTTTGCCAAATGTATTTTGACCTTTCCCACTTGCAAACTTGTGTTTTTCTTCTCAGCATGACCGACGGAGCCCAGCAAGCCTTGAGGAGAACCATGGAAATCTACTCTAAAACCACTCGCTTCGCCCTTGCTTGTAATGCTTCGGATAAGATCATCGGTGAGTGGGAGCTTTCGGTGGCTGGGGGCCACGGAAGCCTCACTACTGTCCCGTCTCTGTTCAGAGCCCATTCAGTCCCGCTGTGCAGTCCTCCGGTACACAAAGCTGACCGACGCCCAGATCCTCACCAGGCTGATGAATGTTATCGAGAAGGAGAGGGTACCCTACACTGATGACGGCCTAGAAGCCATCATCTTCACGGCCCAGGGAGACATGAGGCAGGTATGTGGGCTGCTACCATTCAGGCGTGGGCAATCATCCTTGACATGTGTTTGCTCCTGAACAGGCGCTGAACAACCTGCAGTCCACCTTCTCAGGATTTGGCTTCATTAACAGTGAGAACGTGTTCAAGGTACAAGCGCTAGTGTGGGTGGTACTGTCAGCCCCCTGACCGCCTTTCCTTTCCCTTTGGCCAGGTCTGTGACGAGCCCCACCCACTGCTGGTAAAGGAGATGATCCAGCACTGTGTGAATGCCAACATTGACGAAGCCTACAAGGTTGGCCTCCTTCCCCCCGTCCTGGCAGAGGAGGTAAGCAGCCTTTTCTGTCTCCTTTGTCTAGATTCTTGCTCACTTGTGGCATCTGGGCTACTCACCAGAAGATATCATTGGCAACATCTTTCGAGTGTGTAAAACTTTCCAAATGGCAGAATACCTGAAACTGGAGTTTATCAAGGTCGGTGAGAATGTAGAAATGCCTCTGTCCTCTTAACCAGATTTGAATTTGGTTTGTTTTTCAGGAAATTGGATACACTCACATGAAAATAGCGGAAGGAGTGAACTCTCTTTTGCAGATGGCAGGCCTCCTGGCAAGGCTGTGTCAGAAGACAATGGCCCCGGTGGCCAGTTAGAGCAGAGACTTCACTGACTGACTTACAGGTGCCCTATTCTGAGGTACAGGAGCCGCGGCTTTCTGATGGGGGAAAATGCCGCCTTAGGCTGGAGCCAACATGACTGTCCTTTAAACTCCAGTGGCTGGCCAGGCACGGTAGCTCACGCCTGTAATCCCAACACTTTGGGAGGCCGAGGCAGGTGGATCACCTGAGGTCAGAAGTTCAAGACCAGCCTGGCCAACATGGGGAAACCCTGTCTTTACTAAAAATATAAAAATTAGCTGGGTGTGGTGGCGGGCACCTGTAATCCCAGCTACTCGGGAGGCTGTGGCAGGAGAATCGCTTGAACCCAGGAGGTGGAGGTTGCAGTGAGCCAAGATCACACCATTGCACTCCAGCCTGGGCGACAGAGTCTCCATCTGGGGAAAAAAATTAAATAAATAAACTCCCGTGACTTGCATGTTTGCTTCTGGGACGTCTGTGCCCCGCAAGTGTTTGAGTTTGGCCTCCACCCCATTGATGCGGTGACGGGGCGGAAAGGCGCAGAGAAGCTGAGGGCGGTCTCTGATCTGTGTGTGGGTTGACATTTTAGCTAATAAAGCCTTGCAGTGTTTGTTGGCAATAAGGTGACCATGTGAAGCCTCGAGAAAAACC